CGCTTCTGCTGAGACCCTGCCCCCGGCCCAGGTGTCTCGGAGGGTGGCTGCCCACGGCCTGGGTGTGGCTGGAATGGTGGCAGGAGTGGGCACCAGTGCGGCCCCGGTGGCCATGGGGAATAAACCAGCATTGCTGCCTCCGGCCTCCGCCGTTTTTCTGTTTCGTAAACCAGCATCCCGGGGTTCCTGCTCTGAGTGACCCTGGCACCTGTCAGGGAGTCCAGGTGTGCCCCATGAGGGCCTGGGGGAGGGGCAGGCTGGGCAGAGCCACAGAGGGGCTCCCCTCAAACCCCACATTGGCTCAGGTGGGACCCTCAGGAGCAACCCCAGGTCTAAAGTCTTCCCATGGGCGCTGGGCTCACCACCCCCACGCCAGCCCCTGCCTCCCGTACCCAGGCCGGACGTGACGGGGCCGTCCCTGCATTCTGTGCTTTCCCAGTTGTACACATCCTGTCCCCTCCCTCGAGTCTCAGTCACAGTTCAGTGACCTGGTGACGGGAGGCCCCCTGCAGTGTCTGACCCAGGCCACGCCTGTGCCAGCCCAGAGCCAGGGGGAGGAAATGGGGGCTGGGCCTCTGGTCCCCATGGGGAGGCCACCCTTGTCCTTGGTAGCATCAGGGTGCAGAGGTGTTCCCGGGCTGTAGGGGTGACTCCCCCACCCCCCAAGGCTCTGGAGAGGCCGATTTGCTCAGGAAGCCGACCTTCACACCTTGTCCTGCTATTAATAGACGCCTGGTTGACACGGGACCCTCGGTTGGGTCCGGAGCATTGGGCAGGGGCACTTGTCAGTGTTTGAGAGCTGAAGTTTGGGAAGCCCTGGGGAAGCGCAGGAACTCCCCGCCTGGGCTGGGGCTGCCGGGCAGGGCCCCTCCTATGCCTCGGCGTGGCTAGAGAGGGCGGGGGCAGAAGGCTCCGGGACAGCCCTGCACCCTACAGATGCGGGTCTCCGCCCAGCCGCGGTCACCTGGGGGGCTGGGGGCGGGGCCTGGGCGGGGCGGGGTTCGGCCGGGAGCGCAGGGGCGGCAGTGCGCGCCTAGCAGTGTCCCAGCCGGGTTCGTGTCGCCATGGGGCAGATCGAGTGGGCCATGTGGGCCAACGAACAGGCGCTGGCGTCCGGCCTGAGTGAGTGCACGTCAGGGACGGTGGAGGCTGCACCCCACAGTGCCTGACCCACTTCTCCCCGCAGTCCTCATCACCGGGGGCATCGTGGCCACAGCTGGGCGCTTCACCCAGTGGTACTTTGGTGCCTACTCCATGTATCCTTCCACCTGAGGCTGGGGTGGGCGGGAGCTGGGCTGTTCCTTAACCACATGGCTTCAGTGTGGCGGGCGTGTTTGTGTGCCTGCTGGAGTACCCCCGGGGGAAGAGGAAGAAGGGCTCCACCATGGAGCGCTGGTGAGTCTCCTCCTGCTCTGGGGTCTCTCCGGGCCGCGCCGTCTCGCCTTCCTCCCTCCCCCAGGGGACAGAAGTACATGACCGCCGTGGTGAAGCTGTTCGGGCCCTTTACCAGGAATTACTATGTTCGGGCCGTCCTGCATCTCCTGTGAGTCCCCGTCCCGCACCCCCTCTAGGGCTTGTGTCCCTGCCTCTCACCCGCTGTCCCCCAGGCTCTCGGTGCCCGCCGGCTTCCTGCTGGCCACCATCCTTGGGACCGCCTGCCTGGCCATTGCGAGCGGCATCTACCTACTGGTGAGTGGCGCCCTCTGAGGTCGGCCCCGGCCGACTTTGCTTATTTAAATCCTTTTGTCCATAGAGCCAAGTCCCTCCTGCCCGCAGAGGCAACTGCCCTCCCCTTGCTGTGCGTCTTCTAGTGTGTGTGCGTGGGAAAGGTGCAGCACTTTCTGTGTACGCCTTCCGCGTATGGAAGTGGAGTTCTGTTTCAAGCCTCACTGACCTGCCACCGGCAGAACTCTCCTTTAGAACCCCTTCCTGTTGCCAAGTGCTCATCTGGGCTGTTGCTTTGTTTTCCGGGGGCCACCCGCATCCCCCCCGTCTCCCTGCTGCCACGCACAGCTAGTGGCTCCTGGAGACCTCGGGAGGAATTCCTTGTGCTAAACCCAGAGAGGAATTGCTGGGTCAGGCATCAGCCTCTGCACCGTTCACCCTGCCGGGCTCAGCTGCTCCTCAGCAGACAACCCACCACCAGCCATGTGGCCCCATCTCTCCCACCATGCACTAGGCTTTCTCCCACGCTTGCCAGTTTCACAGCACGAGCTGGCCGTGTGGAGCTTGGACTCGCCCTTCTCTGACTGTGGATTTGAGCTGTTGGAGTTTCTTCTCCCTTGAGTTGCCTGTTCAAATCCTTTGCCCATTTTTCTATTGTGGTTTTTGTATTTTTCTTTTTCTTCTTTTTTTTTTGAGATGGAGTCTCGCGCCATCGCCCAGGCTGGAGTGCAGTGGCGTGATCTCGGCTCACTGCAACCTTCGCCTCCTGGGTTCAAGCAATTCTCCTGCCTCAGCCTCCCGAGTAGCTGGGACTACAGGCACGTGCCACCATGCCTGGCTAATTTTTGGTATTTTTAGTAGAGACGGGGTTTCACCGCGTTAGCCAGGATGGTCTGGATCTCCTTGACCTTGTGATCCGCCCGCCTCGGCCTCCCAAAGTGCTGGGATTACAGGCGTGAGCCACCGCGCCCGGCCTGATTGTCTTTTTCTTAAGTTGCAGGAAGTCCACATATATTTTAGCTATTTAGCCTTTGTAACCTTTAAACACTGGGGATGCCTTCATGCTTTCTGGTGAGGGTCTGTTAACTTGGCGCGTGGAGTCCTTCACTGCACGGAAGAGCAGAGGTTTCCCTGTTCACCTGCTCTATGGTCTGTGCTTTGTGAAAACACCTTTCCCTGGCCCTGGGTCCTGCCTTCACGTTCCTGCCTTTTCTTCTATCAGCCTTCTAGTTTTGCTTTTCAGAATGGAATGTTTCCGTTTTGGAGTCAGGTAGGATCACACATGTCCAGTTTCTCTTTCTGTTCATGACGTATATGATGTGACATATTTTTCCACCAGATATTATGGGATAGAAGATGAAAAGCACACACTCCCAGGTCCACTTGACCTGTTGCAGTGGAACCTCCGGGCATGGGCCCAGGAGTCTGTATTTTTAGTAAAAGCCAGTGGAATCCCGTGGTCTTCAAGCTCTCCCCCCACCACCCCCATGTGCAGAAATGCCTGGGCACCCTTGGGGGGCTGCCGGCCAGCGTGGGTGAATGGCGCCCACCAGACGGAGCAGGGCCTGCTACTCTCCTGGGCCACCCCTCCTGCTGGACCTCGGGCCTGCCTCCCTGCCTTCCCTGCCCTTGGCACCTTGAGAGGAGAATTTGAGTACTAGAATTTGCATCTGGGAGTGTCCACCACGGGATCTTCCAGAAGCCCAGGGGTTCGGGCCCCACTCCTGGCATGAAGAAATAGCTTGGGCTGGTGTCAGGCCGACCCAGGTCCTGGCTGTGTGGCCTCGGGCGCGTCACTTAACCTCTCTGAGTGGCAGTCACACCATCCTGCGTGGGATTCAGACTTGAGCCTGTCCCAGGGCCCCTAGCGGGGTGGGCCTCCGGGGAGGGAGGGAGGGAGGGAGGGCGGGCGCTGGGGCGCGGCTCAACCCTTCAGTGCCCCGCAGGCGGCTGTGCGTGGCGAGCAGTGGACGCCCATCGAGCCCAAGCCCCGGGAGCGGCCGCAGATCGGAGGCACCATCAAGCAGCCGCCCAGCAACCCCCCGCCGCGGCCCCCGGCCGAGGCCCGCAAGAAGCCCAGCGAGGAGGAGGCTGCGGTGGCGGCGGGGGGACCCCCGGGAGGTCCCCAGGTCAACCCCATCCCGGTGACCGACGAGGTCGTGTGACCTCGCCCCGGACCTGCCCTCCCGCCAGGTGCACCCACCTGCAATAAATGCAGCGAAGCCGGGAGCGCGTGAGCCTCTGCCTGGGGCCGGTGGGCG